ACATATTGCAACACATACCTTGGGAAATGTTGGCTTTTATTACTGTGGAGAGAAGGCAGATCATCTGACAAAGCACTGGGAGCTCTCTCTGGGTCGTATGACACAGAGAGGGCTGGGGTCAGGGGCTTCCCTCACAGGCGGAGGGGCCATCCCGAAAGTCAACTTCCCACCAGACTGGCATCTGAGACCACCGTGTTTATACACTCACGGATAAGGCCACTCTCATGCTCACCCCTAAAACTGGAAGGCCAGTGGTGTGGCTCTGGTACCTTTCAGCCACAGCCCATACCAGCTCGGCTCTGCAGGGTACTGAGAGAGTGTGTGCCCTGTATGTTTGCTGGCTTTCTGCCCTTGGGTCATTGTACCAAGGGACACTTGCTGGTGTTCATCCTGAGCCCATGAGAGAGCAAATCCTTATGTGTGTGTCACTTAGGAACATCAGCCCCACAAGTCTGGTCTTTTTTTCCTCACTGTCTTATGGCTCCTCACTATAATTTTAACCTTTTAGAGAAATAAGGATACCACCTCACCCTCTTCTGTCTTCTCAGCTACCTCTGTGTTGAGCCCATGGTAAATGCCTAGATAAGTCTTGGTGTGAGTGAGAGGGAACCAATAATCTTGTATGTTGCATAGTTTGGTGCAGGGAAGCATAAATGGTGATGTTGCAAATCCCTTAATTCATTACCAGAGGCTTTCCTCTGCCCCAAGTAGGATAGAAGGATACCCAGAGGCAGAAAAGAACATTGAGTGAAATATACATAACTGTCTGAATCACTGCGTTCTTGGGAGAGTTAGAGCAACCGTCAAAGCCCCCCAAGTATCCATTTTTATTGGTTTTGATGTTGATTTGATGTTGTTAGAGATTCAGGTCTCATCTTCGCTTCTGAGATCATCTGAGTAACATCGGTGTTGGAGAAGGGAAGAGCAGAGATGAGGCATCCACAGGCAGCCCTGGATCCTGAGTGTAAACATCTGGGAGGAGGCGGGGGATGCAGGAGAGCCTGGCCTCCCCAGCTTGCCAGGCACAAGGCTGAGCGGGAGGAAGCGAGAGGCATCTAAGCAGGCAGTGTTTTGCCTTCACCCCAAGTGACCATGAGAGGTGCCACGCGAGTCTCAATCATGCTCCTCCTAGTAACTGTGTCTGACTGTGCTGTGATCACAGGGGTAAGTCGCCTAACATTCTCTGTGCCTTGGGTATGAACTGTTCCCTTCTCTCTCCCTCCTACAGGCCTGTGAGCGGGATGTCCAGTGTGGGGCAGGCACCTGCTGTGCCATCAGCCTGTGGCTTCGAGGGCTGCGGATGTGCACCCCGCTGGGGCGGGAAGGCGAGGAGTGCCACCCCGGCAGCCACAAGGTACTCTGCAGACACTGCATAGGTGCACATATTTGGTGAAGGTGTTGATTTCTTCTCTCCTTAGGTCCCCTTCTTCAGGAAACGCAAGCACCACACCTGTCCTTGCTTGCCCAACCTGCTGTGCTCCAGGTTCCCGGACGGCAGGTACCGCTGCTCCATGGACTTGAAGAACATCAATTTTTAGGCGCTTGCCTGGTCTCAGGATACCCACCATCCTTTTCCTGAGCACAGCCTGGATTTTTATTTCTGCCATGAAACCCAGCTCCCATGACTCTCCCAGTCCCTACACTGACTACCCTGATCTCTCTTGTCTAGTACGCACATATGCACACAGGCAGACATACCTCCCATCATGACATGGTCCCCAGGCTGGCCTGAGGATGTCACAGCTTGAGGCTGTGGTGTGAAAGGTGGCCAGCCTGGTTCTCTTCCCTGCTCAGGCTGCCAGAGAGGTGGTAAATGGCAGAAAGGACATTCCCCCTCCCCTCCCCAGGTGACCTGCTCTCTTTCCTGGGCCCTGCCCCTCTCCCCACATGTATCCCTCGGTCTGAATTAGACATTCCTGGGCACAGGCTCTTGGGTGCATTGCTCAGAGTCCCAGGTCCTGGCCTGACCCTCAGGCCCTTCACGTGAGGTCTGTGAGGACCAATTTGTGGGTAGTTCATCTTCCCTCGATTGGTTAACTCCTTAGTTTCAGACCACAGACTCAAGATTGGCTCTTCCCAGAGGGCAGCAGACAGTCACCCCAAGGCAGGTGTAGGGAGCCCAGGGAGGCCAATCAGCCCCCTGAAGACTCTGGTCCCAGTCAGCCTGTGGCTTGTGGCCTGTGACCTGTGACCTTCTGCCAGAATTGTCATGCCTCTGAGGCCCCCTCTTACCACACTTTACCAGTTAACCACTGAAGCCCCCAATTCCCACAGCTTTTCCATTAAAATGCAAATGGTGGTGGTTCAATCTAATCTGATATTGACATATTAGAAGGCAATTAGGGTGTTTCCTTAAACAACTCCTTTCCAAGGATCAGCCCTGAGAGCAGGTTGGTGACTTTGAGGAGGGCAGTCCTCTGTCCAGATTGGGGTGGGAGCAAGGGACAGGGAGCAGGGCAGGGGCTGAAAGGGGCACTGATTCAGACCAGGGAGGCAACTACACACCAACCTGCTGGCTTTAGAATAAAAGCACCAACTGAACTGAGATGTGTGGTGTGGTATTCCTGCTGTCGGTTT